ACCTCGTGATCCGCCCGCCTCGGCCTCCCAAAGTGTTGGGATTACAGGCGTGAGCCACTGCGCCCGGCCCGTGAGCCCGTTTCTTTATCTGCAAAACAGGGATTAAAAACAAGCCAACACCCCTTCAGCACTCCTCCGCAAAAAAACACCCCAAAACAAAATAGGCCAGGCGCGGTGACTCACACCTGTAATCCCACCGCTTTGGGAGGCCGAGGCTGCAGTGAACCCAGGAGTCTGAGGCTGAAGCGAGCAATGATTGCGCCACTGCCTTCCAGCCTGGGCGATCAGAGCAAGACCCCGTCTTTTAAAAAATAATAATAAAAAAAAAATCTGCCGGGCGCGGTGGCTCACGCCTGTAATCCTAACACTTTGGGAGGCTGAGGCGGGCAGATCACCTGAGGTCAGGAGTTCAAGACCAACCTGACCAACACAGCGAAATCTCATCTACTAAAAATACAAAAATTAGCTGGGCGTGGTGGCTTGCCCCTGTAATCCCAGCTACTCGGGAGGCTGAGGCAGGAGAATCGCTTGAACCCGGGAAGCGGAGGTTGCGGTGAGCCGAGATCACTCCACTGCACTCTAGCCTGGGCGACAGAGCAAGACTCCGTCTCAAAAACAAAACAAAACAAACAAAAAAACCAAAGTAAAATAGCAGCGACAACAACAACAACAACAAGAAAAACCCGGAGCTGAGAGGAAGAATGAATGCGATGATGAATGTAAAGCGTTTAACACAGGGCTTGGGTACAGTCTGCCCTCAATGAACCAATGATGTACCCCTAGGCAATTTACCTAACCTCGGCTTGCCAGTTTCCTCCCGCGTGAAACAGGACAATAAACGATTATGCCTCTTAGGGTTGTGCTGAGGAATACATGTGTATGTAAGTTTATTTGCAAAGCACTTAGAACAGGGCGCACGGTCCTTGTTGCTGTTATTATTATTGGCTATTATTGCGCAAAGGGGAAGGGAGGCGGGGCCAAGCCAGGAAGGCCCTGGAGAATCCGGGGTGCCCCCTCCTCCGGCAGAGCTTGGGCCTGGGCTCACGAGGAAGGGGCTGCAGTTCTCCAAGGATTCCCGCCTGCTCCCAGACCCCCGGGAGTCGTAGGAACCCGTTCCTGGACGCTGACGTCGGCTTTCAGGGATCCCTCGCCGGACGCCGCGGAGGGACAGAGCCTGGGAAGCCGTCGCCCCGCCCCGTCCCCGCCCCCGCGCGCAGCGGGCCCGGGGCGCTGAGACCCGCGTAGAGCAAAGCGCAAGGTCCCAGCGCCCCTTGGATCCTCGGTGGCAGGGTCCGGGCAAGTGTCATTGCGAGGGTTCAGGAAGCCCCGGCCTGTGATCGTGAGCGGTGAGTGAGGGACGTAGGTGGGTGGGGGTCACACAACTTGTCTTTTTCTTCCCCCTACCCCTAGGAAACCCCTCCTGGAGTTTCCCCAAAGCCATGGACAGCCCTAGTCTTCGTGAGCTTCAACAGCCTCTGCTGGAGGGCACAGAATGTGAGACCCCTGCCCAGAAGCCTGGCAGGCATGAGCTGGGGTCCCCCTTAAGAGAGATAGCCTTTGCCGAGTCCCTGAGGGGTTTGCAGTTCCTGTCACCGCCTCTTCCCTCCGTGAGCGCTGGCCTGGGGGAACCAAGGCCCCCTGATGTTGAGGTAGGAAACAGCAGGCCTTAGTGGAAGGCACGAGATGCCCACCTGGGCACTTTCCTGTCCGTAGGACATGTCATCCAGTGACAGTGACTCGGACTGGGATGGAGGCAGCCGTCTTTCACCATTTCTACCCCACGACCACCTCGGCTTGGCTGTCTTCTCCATGCTGTGTTGTTTCTGGCCCGTTGGCATCGCTGCCTTCTGTCTAGCCCAGAAGGTCAGTCTGTGTGTGGGACTTGGAGGGGACTGGCCTGGGTCACTGCTGCCCACTGCCTCTACAGACCAACAAGGCTTGGGCCAAGGGGGACATCCAGGGGGCAGGGGCCGCCTCCCGCCGTGCCTTCCTGCTGGGGGTCCTCGCCGTCGGGCTGGGCGTGTGCACGTATGCGGCTGCCCTGGTGACCCTGGCTGCCTACCTTGCCTCCCGAGACCCGCCCTAGTTGCCCCTACAGCCCTCACTGTGAACCCTGAGGCCGGCAGCCCAGCAAATCTGTGGGCAGAGAGTGGAGAATCTTGGTGGATGAGGCTGCGGCGGCGGCAGGAGCATCTAGAAACGGGAGCGAGCTGGACTGGAACCCTTCCCCTTCCTGGCCACCGCTCTTCGGGCGGCAGCAACCTGAGATTAAACACCAGACACCCTTGCAGCCAAACCAGAGTCTGTTCGCGTGTGTGGGAGGATGGA